TGTCATTGAAAGTTTTCTCTCCTTTTTGGCTGCCCCTTTCTTCACTTTTGGACCCGTAAAGGTTTCAGAGTGAACAATATCCCCAGGCTGGGGGGATTGCAGTTCCAGGAGTCTTGTCCATTGGGCAAAGTTTCTAGGATCCAGGGGTCTGCTCTTTTTTTCCTTTAGGAGGATGTGTTAAGTATAGAATAATCTCACCAGTCTTCCTAGGGTAGATGTCCTATGGAGAAGAGACTGGGCATAATTTCAAACATATAAGTTTAAAGCACTACCAGGGCCAGCTCACACTGCTTATCTTGTTCTAAGAGTTAATTGTTTATACATAGTGGGACCATCTCAATTTGCCTGAGATAGTTCTGGTTCAAGCTATCGTCCTAGGGAAATTATTAATAATGTTCCTTTTTACTCTTTGAAGGGTCTCATTGGACAATAAACTATATGGTCACCCTACCTATATTCAACTCCAGACTGGACTATGAGCTCCTTGAGTGCAGGGAAGGCATTAACTGCATTATAATTTCCCCAGTGTCCTGAGCAATGCTTAGCACAGAGCATATGATTCAATAAAACTTTGTTGGATAAATGAATGAAAAAATAAATTCCCAGCTTGGAACATGTTTCTGCCTAGGAATGTAGAGACACAAGGCACCCCAGGGCTGGGGACCTCAAGGTCCTATAAAGAAACCACAGGCCGGGCGCGGTGGCTCACGCCTGTAATCCCAGCACTTTGGGAGGCCGAGGCGGGCGGATCACGAGGTCAGGAGATCGAGACCATCCCGGCTAAAACGGTGAAACCCCGTCTCTACTAAAAATACAAAAAATTAGCCGGGCGTAGTGGCGGGCGCCTGTAGTCCCAGCTACTTGGGAGGCTGAGGCAGGAGAATGGCGTGAACCCGGGAGGCGGAGCTTGCAGTGAGCCGAGATCACACCACTGCACTCCAGCCTGGGCGACAGAGCGAGACTCCGTCTCAAAAAAAAAAAAAAAAAAAAAAAAGAAACCACAGCAGCTGTGGCTGGGGAGCCCAGATGAAGTGTGGCTCTATCTTGTATGTGAGCACACCCACATTTTCACTGCCATTATCTGGGACAGCAGAACCAGGTTTGGCTCAACAGATTTCTCTTTCCACCCATCTATTGCAGGTGTAGTGGTCTTGCTGCTTCTCCAGGGAGGTAAGTAGTCAATAAGTCACTACCGCCTGGATGAGTCTCACTGGCTCTCTTCACTCTACTCCAGGATCTGCCTACAAACTGGTTTGCTACTTTACCAACTGGTCCCAGGACCGGCAGGAACCAGGAAAATTCACCCCTGAGAATATTGACCCCTTCCTATGCTCTCATCTCATCTATTCATTCGCCAGCATCGAAAACAACAAGGTTATCATCAAGGACAAGAGTGAAGTGATGCTCTACCAGACCATCAACAGTCTCAAAACCAAGTGAGTAAGATGGGGGTGGAAGCATCCTGCATAAATAAATAATCATCTTATTCTTCTACTTCAGGAATCCCAAACTGAAAATTCTCTTGTCCATTGGAGGGTACCTGTTTGGTTCCAAAGGGTAAGACTACATCTTTATTTTTTGTTCATTTCTCCAAAAAGACACTCGTATTGCTTCTTTCCAGGTTCCACCCTATGGTGGATTCTTCTACATCACGCTTGGAATTCATTAACTCCATAATCCTGTTTCTGAGGAACCATAACTTTGATGGACTGGATGTAAGCTGGATCTACCCAGATCAGAAAGAAAACACTCATTTCACTGTGCTGATTCATGTAAGTCATGAATCAAGTAATTCATGTGAGTCAATATTGCACCTCGTTTCTTTGTTTTTCCTAGGAGTTAGCAGAAGCCTTTCAGAAGGACTTCACAAAATCCACCAAGGAAAGGCTTCTCTTGACTGCGGGCGTATCTGCAGGGAGGCAAATGATTGATAACAGCTATCAAGTTGAGAAACTGGCAAAGTGAGTACATCAGAGCAACTTTCCATCCCTCTCAAAATCTCTCCCATTGCTTTTGGCACTTTAGAGATCTGGATTTCATCAACCTCCTGTCCTTTGACTTCCATGGGTCTTGGGAAAAGCCCCTTATCACTGGCCACAACAGCCCTCTGAGCAAGGGGTGGCAGGACAGAGGGCCAAGCTCCTACTACAATGTGGTGAGTAGGCCAGGGGAACCGCAGGGGTACTGACTCTGAGCCTCCATCTCTCTTCCCATTCTAGGAATATGCTGTGGGGTACTGGATACATAAGGGAATGCCATCAGAGAAGGTGGTCATGGGCATCCCCACATATGGGCACTCCTTCACACTGGCCTCTGCAGAAACCACCGTGGGGGCCCCTGCCTCTGGCCCTGGAGCTGCTGGACCCATCACAGAGTCTTCAGGCTTCCTGGCCTATTATGAGGTACCTGGAAACCCCCTGTACCCTCAGCTCCCACTGACCCTCTCGTTTCCCTTTCCCCTGCCAGATCTGCCAGTTCCTGAAAGGAGCCAAGATCACGCGGCTCCAGGATCAGCAGGTTCCCTACGCAGTCAAGGGGAACCAGTGGGTGGGCTATGATGATGTGAAGAGTATGGAGACCAAGGTAGGTGGGCCACAGGCAGATACTCCTTTAGGAATCTCTGTGTATCCTTCTGTGTCTCCCATAGGTTCAGTTCTTAAAGAATTTAAACCTGGGAGGAGCCATGATCTGGTCTATTGACATGGATGACTTCACTGGCAAATCCTGCAACCAGGGCCCTTACCCTCTTGTCCAAGCAGTCAAGAGAAGCCTTGGCTCCCTGTGAAGGTAACAGTCCAGGCTGGAGCTGGGAGTGGGCAGGGCTTTGAAATATTTTTCCTTTTGTTTCCAGGATTAACTTACAGAGAAGCAGGCAAGATGACCTTGCTGCCTGGGGCCTGCTCTCTCCCAGGAATTCTCATGTGGGATTCCCCTTGCCAGGCTGGCCTTTGGATCTCTCTTCCAAGCCTTTCCTGACTTCCTCTTAGATCATAGATTGGACCTGGTTTTGTTTTCCTGCAGCTGTTGACTTGTTGCCCTGAAGTACAATAAAAAAAATTCATTTTGCTCCAGTAAGTATGGCCTCATTTATTCAGTCCTTGACCCTG